AACAGCCAGGTGCACAGATGAGTCAACCACACAGCCAGGCCAGGGAGGGCCTTCACTCAAGAGCCTACAGCCAGTTCACAGCCAAGCCAGGGCTAGCGCCCAGGCCACCCATAAACTGATCTGAGACTCTGTTTCCCTGTCTCCATGATGATGGGATCAGGCTTGATTGCTGGTTTGTAGGCTTGTTATGAATCAAGTCACAGGGAAGAGGAGCTGATGGGCTGGGGGGACGTCCTCTGGCCCTCCTGTCTCTTCCCCAGATCCACTGGGCCCACTCTTATCTGTTCTCTTCTGAAGGAAGGGTTTTAAGGCTTCAAAAAAAAATGTTTTGAAAGTCCCTGCCCTTTCCAGCTCCTACCGTCTCAGCCCTGGGAGTGTAAAGTGCTGCAGATAGTTAGTAAGTCTTTGAGCAAAACTGAGAAAGCCAGCCTGAGCCTTGACATGGGAGAAACCTCCGCCATACATCTCCGAAGAAACGGCCGCGTGTCTCAGGGGAGCGCAAACACCCGTACCCAGGAAACAGGACAGCTTCTGCCACTGTCGCCCTTGGGAGCCGTACGTGGCATACAAAGAAATCCCAGGACTCCGCCTGCCCACCTGGCCACCCTCTGTTTACACCTTCCGCGTAAACGCCCACTGTTTACATCCAAAACTCAGACACAAAATAACCACCTCAAGAAGATAAATAATGATAAGAAATAAATGTTACGCGAGGCAAATTTATTCACATGGGGCTTCCCAGGCCACTTTGTGGTCAGCCGGGAGGGACGTTTTTGCCGTCCCACGACTCCAACGGGCAGCCGGGCTACGCAAACATGGAAATCTTCCAAGAGCCTCCCTGGCCCCCAGGGCTCAGAGGGTGGCAGAGCGGAGAGCGAAGGTGGCCGCAGCCTTCCCGGCCCCACAGCCAGCCTGGCTCCAGCTGGGCAGGAGTGCAGAGCTCAGCTGGAGGCGGAGGGGGAAGTGCCCAGGAGGCTGATGACATCACTACCCAGCCCTTGAAAGATGAGCTGTTCCCGCCGCCACTCCAGCTCTGGCTTCTGGGCTCCGAGGAGGGGTGGGGACGGTGGGGACGGTGGGGACATCAGGCTGCCCCGCAGTACCAGGGAGCGACTGAAGTGCCCATGCCGCTTGCTCCGGAGAAGGTGGGTGCCGGGCAGGGGCTGCTCCAGCCGCCTGCCATCTAACCATCTTTTCTTCTCTGTTCAGCCCAGGTGTGGCCTCACTCACATCCCACTCTGAGTCCAAATGTTCTCTCCCTGGAAGATATCAATGTTTCTGTCTGTTCGTGAGGACTCCGTGCCCACCACGGCCTCTTTCAGGTGAGTCAAAGGGATTCCTCAGTTCACTAGTTGGGGTAACAGCCTCTTTTCCACTTTCTTTCAGCGCCGACATGCTCAATGTCACCTTGCAAGGGCCCACTCTTAACGGGACCTTTGCCCAGAGCAAATGCCCCCAAGTGGAGTGGCTGGGCTGGCTCAACACCATCCAGCCCCCCTTCCTCTGGGTGCTGTTCGTGCTGGCCACCCTAGAGAACATCTTTGTCCTCAGCGTCTTCTGCCTGCACAAGAGCAGCTGCACGGTGGCAGAGATCTACCTGGGGAACCTGGCCGCAGCAGACCTGATCCTGGCCTGCGGGCTGCCCTTCTGGGCCATCACCATCTCCAACAACTTCGACTGGCTCTTTGGGGAGACGCTCTGCCGCGTGGTGAATGCCATTATCTCCATGAACCTGTACAGCAGCATCTGTTTCCTGATGCTGGTGAGCATCGACCGCTACCTGGCCCTGGTGAAAACCATGTCCATGGGCCGGATGCGCGGCGTGCGCTGGGCCAAGCTCTACAGCTTGGTGATCTGGGGGTGTACGCTGCTCCTGAGCTCACCCATGCTGGTGTTCCGGACCATGAAGGAGTACAGCGATGAGGGCCACAACGTCACCGCTTGTGTCATCAGCTACCCATCCCTCATCTGGGAAGTGTTCACCAACATGCTCCTGAATGTCGTGGGCTTCCTGCTGCCCCTGAGTGTCATCACCTTCTGCACGATGCAGATCATGCAGGTGCTGCGGAACAACGAGATGCAGAAGTTCAAGGAGATCCAGACAGAGAGGAGGGCCACGGTGCTAGTCCTGGTTGTGCTGCTGCTATTCATCATCTGCTGGCTGCCCTTCCAGATCAGCACCTTCCTGGATACGCTGCATCGCCTCGGCATCCTCTCCAGCTGCCAGGACGAGCGCATCATCGATGTAATCACACAGATCGCCTCCTTCATGGCCTACAGCAACAGCTGCCTCAACCCACTGGTGTACGTGATCGTGGGCAAGCGCTTCCGAAAGAAGTCTTGGGAGGTGTACCAGGGAGTGTGCCAGAAAGGGGGCTGCAGGTCAGAACCCATTCAGATGGAGAACTCCATGGGCACACTGCGGACCTCCATCTCCGTGGAACGCCAGATTCACAAACTGCAGGACTGGGCAGGGAGCAGACAGTGAGCAAACGCCAGCAGGGCTGCTGTGAATTTGTGTAAGGATTGAGGGACAGTTGCTTTTCAGCATGGGCCCAGGAATGCCAAGGAGACATCTATGCACGACCTTGGGAAATGAGTTGATGTCTCCGGTAAAACACCGGAGACTAATTCCTGCCCTGCCCAATTTTGCAGGGAGCATGGCTGTGAGGATGGGGTGAACTCACGCACAGCCAAGGACTCCAAAATCACAACAGCATTACTGTTCTTATTTGCTGCCACACCTGAGCCAGCCTGCTCCTTCCCAGGAGTGGAGGAGGCCTGGGGGCAGGGAGAGGAGTGACTGAGCTTCCCTCCCGTGTGTTCTCCGTCCCTGCCCCAGCAAGACAACTTAGATCTCCAGGAGAACTGCCATCCAGCTTTGGTGCAATGGCTGAGTGCACAAGTGAGTTGTTGCCCTGGGTTTCTTTAATCTATTCAGCTAGAACTTTGAAGGACAATTTCTTGCATTAATAAAGGTTAAGCCCTGAGGGGTCCCTGATAACAACCTGGAGACCAGGATTTTATGGCTCCCCTCACTGATGGACAAGGAGGTCTGTGCCAAAGAAGAATCCAATAAGCACATATTGAGCACTTGCTGTATATGCAGTATTGAGCACTGTAGGCAAGAGGGAAGAAAGAGAAGGAGCCATCTCCATCTTGAAGGAACTCAAAGACTCAAGTGGGAACGACTGGGCACTGCCACCACCAGAAAGCTGTTCGACGAGACGGTCGAGCAGGGTGCTGTGGGTGATATGGACAGCAGAAGGGGGAGACCAAGGTTCCAGCTCAACCAATAACTATTGCACAACCATCTGTCCCTGCCTCAGTTCCCTCTTCTGTAACATGAAGTCGTTGTGAGGGTTAAAGGCAGTAACAGGTATAAAGTACTTAGAAAAGCAAAGGGTGCTACGTACATGTGAGGCATCATTACGCAGACGTAACTGGGATATGTTTACTATAAGGAAAAGACACTGAGGTCTAGAAATAGCTCCGTGGAGCAGAATCAGTATTGGGAGCCGGTGGCGGTGTGAAGCACCAGTGTCTGGCACACAGTAGGTGCTCATTGGCTCCCTTCCACCTGTCATTCCCACCACCCTGAGGCCCCAACCGCCACACACACAGGAGCATTTGGAGAGAAGGCCATGTCTTCAAAGTCTGATTTGTGATGAGGCAGAGGAAGATATTTCTAATCGGTCTTGCCCAGAGGATCACAGTGCTGAGACCCCCCACCACCAGCCGGTACCTGGGAAGGGGGAGAGTGCAGGCCTGCTCAGGGACTGTTCCTGTCTCAGCAACCAAGGGATTGTTCCTGTCAATCAATGGTTTATTGGAAGGTGGCCCAGTATGAGCCCTAGAAGAGTGTGAAAAGGAATGGCAATGGTGTTCACCATCGGCAGTGCCAGGGCAGCACTCATTCACTTGATAAATGAATATTTATTAGCTGGTTGGAGAGCTAGAACCTGGAGAGCTAGAACCTGGAGAACTAGAACCTGGAGGGCTAGAACTGGAGAGGCTAGAACCAAGAAGGGCTAGAACCTGGAGGGGCTAGAACCTAGAGAAGCTAAAACCTGAGCTAGAAGCTGGAGGACTAGAACCTGGAGGGCTGGAATCTGGAGAGCTAGAACCTGGAGGGCTAGAACCTGGAGGGCTAGAATCTGGAGAGCTAGAACCTGGAGGGCTAGAATCTGGAGAGCTAGAACCTGGAGGGCTAGAACCTGGAGAGCTAGAACCTAGAAGGGCTAGAACCTGGAGGGCTGGAATCTGGAGAGCTAGAACCTGGAGGGCTAGAACCTGGAGGGCTAGAACCTAGAAGGGCTAGAACCTGGAGGGCTGGAATCTGGAGAGCTAGAACCTGGAGGGCTAGAACCTGGAGGGCTAGAACCTAGAAGGGCTAGAACCTGGAGGGCTAGAACCTGGCAGGTTAGAACCTAGAAGGGCTAGAACCTGGAGAGCCAGAACCTGGAGGGCTAGAACCTGGAAGGGCTAGAACCTGTAGAGCTAGAACATGGAGAGCTAGAACCCGGCAGGCTAGAACCTGGCAAGCTAGAACCTGGAGGGAATGAACCTGGAGGGCTAGAACCTGGAGAATGAGAAAAATTTACATGGCAAAGAGCCCATAAATCCTGACCAATCCAACTCTGAATTTTAAAGCAAAAGCGTCAAAAAAAAGATTCCCTCCTTACCCCCAACCCACTCTTTTTTCCCACCACCCACTCTCCTCTGCCTCAGTAAGTATCTGGAGGAAGAAAACAGGTGAAAGAAGAAGTAAAAACCATTTAGTATTAGTATTAGAATGAAGTCAAACTGTGCCACACATGGTGAATGAAAAAAAAAAAAAGAGGCTGTGTTTTGTCACACAGGGCAGTCATTCAGCACCAGAGCACGTGATGGTCTGAGACTCTCTTAGGAGCAGAGCTCTGCCGCAATGGCCATGTGGGGATCCACACCTGGTCTGAGGGGCAACTGAGTCTGCGGGAGAAGAGCGGCCCTATGCATGGTGTAGATGCCCTGATAAAGAACATCTGTCCTGTGAAAGACTCAATGAGCTGTTATGTTGTAAACAGGAAGCATTTCACATCCAAACGAGAAAATCATGTAAACATGTGTCTTTTCTGTAGAGCATAATAAATGGATGAGGTTTTTGCATAGCTCTAGCATTTGTTACAACTCCCGAAACC